ACTTCTTCCGAAGCATAAATATACGGCAGATAGCGTCAACACAGGAGAAAGGCAGTCTATTTTATGCAATGTAAAATTCCGTCTTAACTTCTAGGATTACTGTTACATCCTATTGCAAAAATGGGACTCAGGTAGACCATTTGACTACAAGACCCGAAATAAGTCAGTGGTATTTCTTGGGTACTCTGGCATTGTTAGGGACGATCACATATGTTTACTCATTTTATACTTATAACACCTTGAAAACTTCAAGAAACGGAGATGGAGATTTTGCGGCTTGCCCAGGTCCCACAGCTAGTGAGTGCAGAGGATTTTAAACTCAGCTGCGCGCCTAGTGCAGGTTCCAGAACCTCAGAAACCTCCGTGGGGCTTTATGAAACATAAGGACGCAGGCCGCTAGTAACAATAGCTAACGTGAATGCCTTCTCTGGGCCAGGCTCCATGCTGCATGCTATAGTCGCATTTTCTTGGTTAGCCCTCAGAACAACCTTCTGATGGAGATACTGCTAGTACTTGTTTACTCTTTGAAGGGCGGGGTAGGCTCTGAGACCCGCGAGTTGAGCTGCAGCGGGGTGAGTGTTACGCTACCAGGTAGACGAGGGTCTGTGTAAATTTGGCGGAAGGGAAGTGGTGGGTTGTCTCCCAGTTTGGGTTCTCTGAAGGAGTGAGGGGACTCTCCAGCTATGGTCTCCACGTACAGTCGGTCTCTGATCTCCCGAGGCTTTGTGCCACTGCGCGCCCAGGGATCTTTCTGTCCCAATTACCGTGCAAGATTCTTGCCTCCAGTTGTATGTACTGAGGCGGCGGGAAGAAGCGCCGAGGGAAGGCTCAGACCGCAATGCCCCCCAGCCTGTAGCTATTCTCGGGGGCTGCAGCTCCCGCACCCGCGACGCCCGGCTTTCAGCGGGTGCAGGCGCAGCCTCCTCGTTCCCCTCCCGCCCGCGGCTGCGCCCGGAGAGCGCTCAGCTGACCTAGGGGCGGGGCCGGGGCGGGGACCTAAAGCCTCGGCTACTTCCGAGGGGGTGAGTGGCTTCACCGCCGGTCCCTTGCAGCGCTGCCTTTCGATCTCTCCACATCTCGGTGGCGCGGGATCTCAAGATGCGCCTCCACCTGCTCCTGCTGCTCGCGCTGTGCGGTGCAGGCACCACCGCCGCGGAGCTCAGTTACAGCTTGCGTGGCAACTGGAGCATCTGCAATGGGAACGGCTCGCTGGAGCTGCCCGGGGCGGTCCCTGGCTGCGTGCACAGCGCCTTGTTCCAGCAGGGCCTGATCCAGGTATGGCGTGCGGCCGACCCGCGGCGAGCCTGCTCAGAAAGACTTATTGTGTCTTACCTGACAGTTGAAGAAGCATCTATCTGTAGGGAATCCAGAAGGAGCGTTCATGAAGGTATTACAAGCCCGGAAGAAGCACACGAGCACTGAGCTGACTACTGAGCTGGAGGCGGCCTCAGACAGCAATGGCATCAACTTGTCAGGCTTTGGGAGTGAGCAGCTAGACATCAATGACGCACTAAATTACGTCTTGCCTTATTTCTCATAGAAAAATCTATAAGATGTAGAATCAATGTTGTTACTGTTAGGGACGAGCTGCCCCAGGAACCGCCCCCGCAGTGCAGCTGACCCTTACCCCGAATACTCTGCAGCTGCATTCCTGAACCCTTATCTAGGTGCCACAGCAAGGTTGCCGACTTGCTACACTAAGCAAACCCTGCTTACAGCCCTCCAGGTGGCACAGGGAAGGTCATGAGAAATGTGGATAAATCTAAGTTATACCCTCTTGTAAATTCCTCCGGTCATGAGACGATATGTGGTAAAGTTAACTGAAAAGACCAAGAAGCAGCTTCTCCACTCCTTCTGGGATCTCTATCTGGTTCGGCCTTCCTGCCCCCACTCCTGCCTCCACCATGTCCATCAGGGTGACCCAGAAGTCCTACAAGGTGTCCACCTCTGGGCCCCGGGCCTTCAGCAGCCACTCCTACACAAGTGGGCCCAGTGTCCAGATAAGCTCCTCAGGCTTCTCCCTAGTGGGCAGCAGCAGCTTCCAAGGTTGTCTGGGCGGAGGCTATGGTGAGGGCAGCAGCGTGGGTGGCATCACCACCATCACAGTCAACCAGAGCCTGCTGAGCCCCCTTAACCTGGAGGTGGACCCCAACATCCAGGCTGTGCGCACCCAGGAGAAGCAGCAGATCAAGACCCTCAACAACAAGTTTGCCTCCTTCATAGACAAGGTATGGTTCCTGGAGCAGTAGAACAAGATGCTGGAGACTAAGTGGAGCCTCCTGCAGCAGCAGAAGATGGCTCAGAGCAACATGGACAACATGTTCCAGAGCTACATCAACAACCTTAGGCAGCAGCTGAAGACTCTGGGCCAGGAGAAGCTGAAGCTGGAGGCGGAGCTTGGCAACATGCCCGGGCTGGTGGAGGACTTCAAGAACAAGTATGAGGATGAGATCAATAAGTGTACAGAGGTGGAGAATGAATTTGTCCTCATCAAGAGGATGTGGATGAAGGTTACATGAACAAGGTAGAGCTGGAGTCTCACCTGGAAGGGCTGACTGACGAGATCAATTTCCTCAAGCAGCTGTATGAAGAGGAGATCCAGGAGCTGCAGTCCCAGATCTCGGACACATCTGTGGTGCTGCCCATGGACAACAGCCGCTCCCTGGGCATGAACAGCATCATCGCTGAGGTCAAGGCACCATACGAGGAGATCGCCAACTGCAGCCAGGCCAAGGCTGAGAGCATGTACCAGATCAAGGATGAGGAGCTGCAGATGCTGGCTGGGAAGCACGAGGATGACCTGCAGTGTACAAAGACTGAGATTTCTGAGATGAACCGGAACATCAGCCAGCTCCAGGCTGAGACTGAGGGCCTCAAAGGCCAGAGGGCTTCCCTGGAGGGCACCATCACAGATGTCTGCAGCACAGGGGGCTGGCTGTTAAGGATGCCAACGCCAAGCTGTCCAAGCTGGAGGCCGCCCTGCAGCAGGCCAAGCAGGACATGGCATGGCAACTGCTTGAGTACCAGGAACTGATGAACATCAAGCTGGCCCTGGACATCGAGATAGCCACCTACAGGAAGCTGCTGGAGGGCGAGGAGAGCCAGCTGGACTCTGGGATGCAGAACATGAGTATCCATACAAAGACCACCAGTGGTTATGCAGGTGATCTGAGCTCGGCCTGTGGGGGCCTCCCAAGCCCCAGCTTTGGCTCTGGTGTGGGCTCCAGCTCCTTCAGCCGCACCAGCACCACCAGGGCAGTGGTTGTGAAGAAGATCGAGACCCATGATGGGAGGCTGGTGTCCTAGTCCTCTGACGTCCTGCCCAAGTGAACAGCTGCGGCAGCCCCTCCCAGCCTGCCCCTCCTGCGACTCTCCCAGAGAGCAGAAGGGAGCACAGGGAACGTGAGACCCACCTGAGGCCCAGCCCTAGCCCTCAACCCACCCACAGGGTAGTTTACTACCTGGGGACCCCCCATGCCTATGCCTTCAGCTACAAAACAATTCAATTGCTTTTTTTTTTTGGTCCAAAATAAAACCTCTGCTAGCTCTGCCAACAGCTAACCTTATAGTTACCTGTTTTTTTCAAATGTGAAAGATGGGTATTCCGAAAAACCATACAAAGAGTCCCTCTCTTCAATCTGCATCCAAAAACTCATGAAATTAGAAACTGTCCAACCACAGGAAAACAGCCTGGCTAAGATTCAAAGTGTAGGCAAAAGCCTGCAGAGAGTGAACAGAATCCTCATGGGCCCAAGGAGCATCCAGAAAAGTCACTTCAAAGAGGTGGGAAAGCAGAGCAACAGGAAGGAACAGGGTGCCTGGGCATTTGTGGAGAATGCTGCCAAAGAAAAAAGGCTCAGGAGTCCAGCCCCAAGGGAGCTGGAACAGCCTCACATAGAGCAGGGGCATGAGAAGTTAGCAGGAAACGCCATCTATACCAAGCCTTCGTTCAACCAAGAGCATAAGGCAGCAGTCTTCTCTTTGCTGAAACCCTTCTCCATGGGCGTGCCTTCTATCTCCACCCCTGCAAAAGCCCTACCTGTGGTCAGAAACAGATTGAAAGACTTACCCATTTTGGTTTTAGAAAATGCAAAGTTGAGTTAAAACCAATCGTACATTCCAGAAAAGTTCTCTCAGTAGACTTTGCTTGCAAAGAGGCCTCCATTCTCTGCAGTGAAAAGCCTCATAAATGCCCCTTCACAAGGGGCTTTTTCATCTTTAGGAGACCTGAGTCTTCAGGAAAATCCTTTTCCGGAAGTATTTCTCCATCAGAATGTTTTAAAAGCACCACTGCAAGAAATGCCTTTGAACAAAACATTTTTATGGAAAACACTACTATGCCAGAAGGCACCATCTCTGAAAACACAACCTACAACCATCCTCCTGAGGGAGATTCTGCTGAGACTGCGTTCAACTTAGAGAAGACTGTGAAACACAATGGGAATACAACAACATGGGCACTGGCCTGTCTCCCGAGCCCAAAAGCTTCAATTACCCATTGCTCTCGTCCCCAGGTGATCAGTTTGAAATTCAGCTAAACCAGCAGCTACGGCCCCTCATCCCCAATAATGATGTGAGAAGACTCATTTCTCATGTTATCTGGACCTTGAAGATGGAGTGCTCTGAGACCCATGTGCAATTGGCCTATACCAAGCTCATCTCCAGGACAGGCCTCCTGATTCATCAGTGAGCAGCAAGAAGTAAAGATGTCCAAGGCAGAATGGGATACAGACCAATGGAAAACTGAGAACTATATCAATGAGAGCACGGAAGCCCAGAGCAAACAGAAAGAGCAGAAGTCAAGTGAGGTGAGGACCACACAGAAACATGAAACCCAGATCATCTACCATAATTTTTACCTTGTATCAACAGGATTCTTACTACAGATTTAATGACCTTAACTACAGATGGGTCTCTTTGGATAACTGGACCTATAGCAAAGAATTTAAAATCCCCTTTGAAATTAGGTATGTATGTTTGTGGGTGTATTTTTATTATTATCTTGTTTTAAAAATCTTTTCTTTTTTTTAGCAAATGGCAAAAAGTAAATTTGATTCTTGAGGGAGTGGATACGGTTTCAAAAATCCTGTTCAATGAAGTCACTATTGGGGAAACAGACAATATGTTCAATAGATATGTAAGTATATAATGACATTAGGTTAAAAAAAAATGGGTTTGTCTGATTGTTCCCTTTAACTTAGAGCTTTGATATTACCAACGTGGTCAGGGACGTGAACTCCATTGAGCTGCGTTTCCAGTCAGCGGTGTTGTATGCAGCACAGCAGAGCAAAGCTCACACTCGCTACCAGGTTCCCCCAGACTGCCCTCCACTTGTGCAGAAGGGTGAATGCCATGTCAACTTTGTTCGGAAGGTAATGGTCTCTCAAACAGGTCGGGTTTTATTAATATATCTTCTTTTTCTCCTTGAAATTGCAGGAGCAATGTTCCTTTAGTTGGGACTGGGGGCCTTCCTTTCCTACCCAGGGAATCTGGAAAGATGTTAGAATTGAAGCCTATAATATTTGTCACCTGAACTACTTCACATTTTCCCCAATATATGGTAAGCTGAAAGATGTGATTTTTTTTTCTTTTTATATATATTTCTTTTTCTTTTTATATTTTAGATAAGAGTGCCCAGGAGTGGAATCTGGAAATAGAGTCTACATTTGATGTTGTCAGCTCAAAGCCAGTTGGTGGTCAAGTGATCGTAGCCATCCCTAAGTTGCAAACACAACAGACATACAGCATTGAACTTCAACCTGGGAAAAGGATTGTTGAGCTATTTGTGAACATTAGCAAGGTAAATGATGGTACTTCCTGAGAAGCACTGGAATATTAGAGTGACTTTTAAATTTTCTTAAAAGAATATTACTGTAGAAACTTGGTGGCCTCATGGACATGGAAACCAGACTGGGTACAACATGACTGTTCTTTTTGAACTGGATGGAGGCTTAAATATTGAAAAATCAGCTAAGGTAAGTAAGTAATTTAAAATATTTTGTGAAATTGATATTCATCATTTAATTCTGTTCATTGCAGGTTTATTTTAGGACAGTGGAACTTATAGAAGAGCCTATAAAAGGGTCTCCTGGTTTGAGTTTCTATTTCAAAATTAATGGATTTCCCATATTTCTAAAAGGCTCAAACTGGATCCCAGCAGATTCATTCCAGGACCGAGTAACCTCTGAGTTGTAAGTTATTGTCTTTCTTTTCTTGTTCTTCTATTATGATTTGTTTCTAAAATGTCTTCTACAGGTTACGGCTCCTTTTACAGTCTGTTGTGGATGCTAATATGAATACTCTTCGGGTTTGGGGAGGAGGAATTTATGAGCAGGATGAATTCTATGAACTCTGTGATGAACTAGGAATAATGGTGAGAAGTTGATAGCATTTTATATATTGATAAGTGTTGCATTCCCTTTTATTTGATTTGCTAGGTATGGCAGGATTTTATGTTTGCCTGTGCCCTTTATCCAACTGATCAGGGCTTCCTGGATTCAGTGACAGCAGAAGTTGCCTACCAGGTATGTTACTACCCTTCCAAGAAGAAATAAAATGAAAATCATTTTATGTTTTCTTAATTTTCAGATCAAGAGACTGAAATCTCATCCTTCTATCATCATATGGAGTGGCAATAATGAAAATGAGGAGGCGCTGATGATGAATTGGTATCATATCAGTTTCACTGACCGGCCAATCTACATCAAGGACTATGTGACACTCTATGTGAAAAACATCAGAGAGCTCGTACTGGCAGTAAGTAATGATTTTTAATGCAGTAGAATTTATATCCTTGAATTCATTTTATTTCTGAACTCAGGGAGACAAGAGTCGTCCTTTTATTACGTCCAGTCCTACAAATGGGGCTGAAACTGTTGCAGAAGCCTGGGTCTCTCAAAACCCTAATAGCAATTATTTTGGTGATGTACATTTTTATGACTATATCAGTGATTGCTGGAACTGGAAAGTTTTCCCAAAAGCTCGATTTGCATCTGAATATGGATATCAGTCCTGGCCGTCCTTCAGTACATTAGAAAAGGTAAGTCATCGTTTGATTTTCTAATGTTTCAGCAGATTTCTAATTCTTATTCTTTATTTGAAAGGTCTCGTCTACAGAGGACTGGTCTTTCAATAGCAAGTTTTCACTTCATCGACAACATCACGAAGGTGGTAACAAACAAATGCTTTATCAGGCTGGACTTCATTTCAAACTCCCCCAAAGCACAGATCCATTACGCACATTTAAAGATACCATCTACCTTACTCAGGTAAGTTGTTTTCATTCTAGAATTGAACAGGTAACACCTGTGTATGAATGTTTTCCTGAATCAGGTGATGCAGGCCCAGTGTGTCAAAACAGAAACTGAATTCTACCGCCGTAGTCGCAGCGAGATAGTGGATCAGCAAGGGCACACGATGGGGGCACTTTATTGGCAGTTGAATGACATCTGGCAAGCTCCTTCCTGGGCTTCTCTTGGTAAGCATTTCAGCGTTCTTTGTGCGAGTGAGTGCCGTCTCCTGACACTCTTGATTATTTTCAGAGTACGGAGGAAAGTGGAAAATGCTTCATTACTTTGCTCAGAATTTCTTTGCTCCACTGTTGCCAGTAGGCTTTGAGAATGAAAACACGTTCTATATCTATGGTGTGTCAGATCTTCACTCGGATTATTCGATGACACTCAGTGTAAGTTACTTGGATTGTTTTCTAAGATCGAAGCCTGTTTTTATTCTGTTTTATTTCTCCCCAGGTGAGAGTCCATACATGGAGCTCCCTGGAGCCCGTGTGCTCTCGTGTGACTGAACGTTTTGTGATGAAAGGAGGAGAGGCTGTCTGCCTTTATGAGGAGCCAGTGTCTGAATTGCTGAGGAGATGTGGGAATTGCACACGGGAAAGCTGTGTGGTTTCCTTTTACCTTTCAGCTGACCATGAACTCCTGAGCCCGACCAACTACCACTTCTTGTCCTCACCGAAGGAGGCCGTGGGGCTCTGCAAGGCGCAGATCACTGTAAGCACAGGTCATGGCGGAGGGCAGGGGACTCACTTCATTCATTTTTTTTTTTCTTTTTCAGGCCATCATCTCTCAGCAAGGTGACATATTTGTTTTTGACCTGGAGACCTCAGCTGTCGCTCCCTTTGTTTGGTTGGATGTAGGAAGCATCCCAGGGAGATTTAGTGACAATGGTTTCCTCATGACTGAGAAGACACGAACTATATTATTTTACCCTTGGGAGCCCACCAGCAAGAATGAGTTGGAGCAATCTTTTCATGTGACCTCCTTAACAGATATTTACTGAAGGAATCTAGGTTGTATTTTCAGTGGACAATGGGAATAAAGCATTTCTAAAGCACCGACTGGAGAGGAAGGCAACAGAGACAAGGAGAGAAGCCGAGAGACATGTCTGCGTGCTGCCACGCATTTGAGCGATTGCTCTGTGAAGAGTTGTACACTGAACACTTTCAGGGGAGGCTGTTTACCCAGGCAATGTCCTCAAACAAGCCTGTGCCGGGGTGTCCTGGAATCTGTGCCAGGACTGTGTTTTTAGCCCTTCACCTCTCAGCTTTAGCAGGACATGAACCAGTTATAACAAGATGGCCCTGCAGCTGGTTACAAGAATGTGACATGGCAGGATCTATGGAACCAAATGGAAGGTTTTGAGGTGATGTAGGTCTTTCACAGCTAGCTTTGGGGAATACGGAATACTCAAATAAAGTGCTTTGTTATTATTTCAGAGGGAATGGCGATTGAAATGTTACAACAGAGATTTCTTGGTGGTAGCTATTTGGGTAAAGGTATATGGGTATTTTTCTGTACATGTGAAATTATATAAAAATAAAAGTTATATAAATTACATTGACAACTTGATATTTCATCTGTGGCTTATTTAACCGTTCTATAAATATTCAATTTTGCCCAATACTGTGCTGGACCCTAATTTCCATTTAGTTCTCGTTATTATTCTGCTTGGTAAACTGGGAGAGTTTGAAGAATCTAAACTAAGACATGTGAAAGGTTTTCTCTGGAAACAGTCATGTAATTGGTTATAGAATGGACCAGCAAAGAGTGTTTGGCTTTAAAATTAAGATATTATTAGTGGTTTTGGTTTTAAAAATGAGAAGCATTATGTTCAGTGACTCTAAAAGTAACTACAGACAATCCAGTCTTCTTCAGTATCTAAGAGTATCCTCATTTTATATGTACACACACACACACACACACACACACACACACACACACACACACACAAAGCCTTATCAAGGGGATAAGGGGACTTAGGGCTGGGACTCCGTAGAGTCTTACTTGGTAAATATTATGTCATGTTCTTATGACTATTGTAAATCCTGTTTTAGCAAAGCATTGCTGCGAGGCAGGGAGGACTGCTCTTCTTGACACCTGTGCATGTTCTGCCAGGGGCCCTGAGAAGGGGCTTTCAAGCTGATGAGCCAGAGTTTACTTTGTAGTTTGCCCTTACTAGTTCTGTAACCTTAATCAAGTTACTTAACTTCCTGTGCTCAGTTTTCTTGTGGCTAAATGGGAGTGGTAACACCCACCTTGTAAGTTTGTTTTGAAGAATAAATAAAATAATTTAGCTCAAGGGCTGGGCCCCAGATTGGC